TGGGTGACAATCAAACGATGGTCAGGCGGTTCTTAACTGTTTCTCTAACGTTCACCGGGGCCAGCGAAAGGCAGTCTCCTAATAGAAAACACCTGAAACTGATCAGTAGCTTCCCAGTAAGATCTCAGGAGTGGGGAGAAGCAATGCAAGTTCCCCAAAGTATGCCAACATATAAAACTTCAAGTCAACAGGTCAAGCTGCGCACTTGGTTTCTCAAGTCGCCTGCTTGGCAGTCTTCCAAGTTGTACTTTCCTCCTTTTCTTTCCGTCCCGTTCTAAAGCTTTTTGATAAACTTTTACTTCTATTCTGAAACTTGTCTAGGTCTATCCTGCCTTATGCCCTTCGTGGAATTATTTCTTCTGAGGAGGCAAGAACTAAGGTTACTGCTGACCCCTACCTATACAGGGGGTAACTGCCACCGCTAACAAGAAGGGGAGAATCAGCTTTTCTTTCTTTTTTTGAGACAGTAAAAGTCTGCTGTGTCGCGCGGCTGGAGTGCAGCTGCACGATCTCGGCTTACTGTAACCTCCGTCTCCCGGGTTCAAGCGATTCTCCTGCCTCAGCCTCCCGAGTAGCTGGGACTACAGGCGCGCGCCACCACGCCCGGCTAATTTTTGTATTTTTAGTAGAGAAGGGGGTTTCACCATGTTGCCCAGGCTGGTCTCGAACTGCTAACCTCAAGTGATCTGCCCTCCTCGGCCTCCCAAAATGCTGGGATAAAGACATGCGCCACCGCGCCCGGCCGAGAATCAGCTTTTCTCTCACATCTGATCTTTCCGTGTGTTAAGGCAGAAGCAAGGCACGGTGGGCTGAGACTCACACGCCCCCTCTTTCCTCCCCGGCCTAACGCACTCTTCTTTCTGTCCCACCACGTGCTGTGTTCGCGAGTCCCCATCACTCCTGCATCCAAACCGACTAGATTTTTGTTTCCATTTCCCTCCCGGAAAAGGCGGGACAGCGAAGACTGGCGTTTCCGCCGCTGAGGGGCTGAGGCCGGGAGGGCGCAGCGTAGCCGTCCCGAGCTGATGACGTCAAACGCCGTGTGCTCACCCACGTGTGGTGCCCCTCTCCCGGTGTAGGCGCTGGAGCTGAGGACGCCTTTCCTGCGGGCGTAGTTGCTGGCTGCTCGGGCACTGGGACCTCGGCGGCTTGGGGACGCTGGCCGCGAAGTAGGGAGCGCAGGTGGCCGCTCGGGGTGAGGGCCCTGGGTCATGGAGCACTTCTTGCTGGAGGTGGCAGCCGCGCCGCTGCGGTTAATCGCAGCCAAGAACGAGAAGAGCCGCAGTGAGTTGGGCAGGTTCTTGGCCAAGCAGGTAAGACGTGAAGGGAGAGGGAAAGCGCCGGAACGACTGGGTCGC